TCAAGAGGAAAACCTGACATATGGAAAGGGAATTAATTGCTCGTTTTATCCTCTTCTCCTGCAATGCTCTGAATCCATGGGTTTGGAGTGGGGCCCTGGGAGTTGGGGGAAGCACCATACCCAGTGAGTCTGCACTTTGAGGACCCACTGCCAGTGTCAGCTTCAAAATCACATTGTAAAAGGCCGGGCGCGGTGGCTCACGCCTGTAATCCCAGCACTTTAGGAGGACGAAGCGGGCGGATCACTTGAGGTCAGGAGTTCGAGACCAGCCTGGCCAATATGGCGAAACCTCGTCTCTACCAAAAATATAAAAATTAGCCGGGCGTGGTGGCGCGGGCCTGTGGTTCCAGCTACTCGGGAGGCTGAGGCAGGAAAATTCCTTGAACCCGGGAGGAGGCTGCAGTGAGCCAAGACCACGCCACTGCACTCCAACCTGGGCGGCAGAGCAAGGCTCCGACTCAAAAGTAAATACATGAATAAATAAAATAAAATCACATCGTAAGAGCTCTCCCTGCCCTGTTTCTGAGTAAGGTTCAGAGTTAAATTCCGAGATCGGCCTTTACAAGACACACAGACCTGAGGCGCCTCACGAGGTAACCAGCAGGTAAATGGAGCGCGCTCCACCCACCCGCCACTAGGGGTCCCAGCGGTCAAGGGGGTGGAATGCGGGCGTCCATCGCGAAGGCATTCTGCTCGCAAGCCTTGGCACAGGCGCGGGCTTCGCTACCGGAAAAGTCCCGGTAGGATTCCGGAAGCCGGCCACGCGTTCCGCGCAGGCGCAAACTGCTCCAAAAGTGGGCGTCGCTCCTCCGGAGTCCCGATTCCTGCGTCACAGCCCGCGCCGAAGTCGGAAGTGCGCTCACCGGGCTGTTTCTTCTGGCGTCCTGGACCTGAGCAAGCGCTGTTTTATGCGTTATCATCCCGCGCAGACACAGGAAGTGCCGCACAGAGCGAGCCCCTGTCGTTGTCTCGAGTTCTGGGCCGGAGGTCGGCTATTATATCATCATTACGCGCCAATACAGGAAGTGACGATACTTTTGGCGCGCGCCGGTTGCTGTTTCTTCTCTGGCTCCGGGACCGGCGGCGGCGGCGGCGGCAGCGGCGGCGGCGTAGGGGTGAGTTCCGACTGGGCGGACCAGGTGTGGGAGCGCGAGGAGAACTGCGCACCGAGGTCTTTCTTCCGAGCAGGCCTCGGAGCGGGGCGGACCCGGGCCCGGGGGCGAGCGACACCCTCGCTTCCGCGGACAGTCTCATCCCGCACGGAACTTTGGGTGGTGGAGGCGGCGGGTCCAAACGCTGTCTGGAGCCAACGTCTGCCAGGCTGAACCTCAAGTGTGCGGGACTGAACCCGAGGAAATAGCCCAGTGCCCGGGTCAGGTGGCCTTGTTCGCGAGCACATCTCGGAGCATCTCCCCGGTCTCAAGGTGCAGCTGTCCAGTGTGCTAGTGGCTTCACGTAGTCCAAGCGGTCTTTCTAGCAGATTCTGACAGTAAAAGCAGTGTTTGATGAGTGGCAGGTCCTGAGTTAAGAGCCTTTAAACGGATGATCTTTAATCCGCGATCGATACTATCACGTAGGTGTTGTTATTCTGGTTGTACGGAAGACTGATGTAGGCTGAATTATTTTTCTTTTTGCAGTGTTTTAACTCAAATGGGTGATGAAAAGGACTCTTGGAAAGTGAAAACTTTAGATGAAATTCTTCAGGAAAAGAAACGAAGGAAGGAACAAGAGGAGAAAGCAGAGATAAAACGCTTAAAAAATGTAAGCCATATTTTTTAAGTAAGTGGTTTTCTAGAAAATGATTAACTTTCTCTTTGCTTCTTAGTCTGATGACCGGGATTCCAAGCGGGATTCCCTTGAGGAGGGGGAGCTGAGAGATCACCGCATGGAGATCACAATAAGGAACTCCCCGTATAGAAGAGAAGACTCTATGGAAGACAGGTGAGCGGATGTACAGATGTGCAAGACCCAGCGCATGATGCAGTGCTGTTGTGTTTTATTTCAGAGGAGAAGAAGATGATTCTTTGGCCATCAAACCACCCCAGCAAATGTCTCGGAAAGAAAAAGCTCATCACAGAAAAGATGAAAAGAGAAAAGAGAAACGTAGGCATCGTAGCCATTCAGCAGAAGGGGGTACAGAAGCATTTACTTTCTTTGACATCATGGTTTCTTTGCATGACACTTTATTTCTCATTAGGGAAGCATGCTAGAGTGAAAGAAAAAGAAAGAGAGCACGAACGTCGGAAACGGCATCGAGAAGAACAGGATAAAGCTCGCCGGGAATGGGAAAGACAGAAGAGAAGGGAGATGGCAAGGGAGCATTCCAGGAGAGAAAGGTGAGTCGGCTGGGTCAGTTGAGGACTTTATAGACAAAAACGCGATAAGCAAGCTTCTGTTTAGGGGGAATGATGGCGTGTGCCTCTTCAGGGACCGCTTGGAGCAGTTAGAAAGGAAGCGGGAGCGGGAGCGCAAGATGCGGGAGCAGCAGAAGGAGCAGCGGGAGCAGAAGGAGCGCGAGCGGCGGGCAGAGGAGCGGCGCAAGGAGCGGGAGGCCCGCAGGGAAGGTAGGCGGCGCGGTGGGCAGCTGTGCTCGGCGAGTGCCATCTCCCTCTCTGCCCTGCGCGCCAGTGTCTGCACATCACCGAACGATGAGAGAGGACTACAGCGACAAAGTGAAAGCCAGCCACTGGAGTCGCAGCCCGCCTCGGCCGCCGCGGGAGCGGTTCGAGTTGGGAGACGGCCGGAAGCCAGGTGAGGCCAGGCCGGCGCCTGCGCAGAAGCCAGCACAGTGTGAGTCTTTTCTGGGGGATGTTTGGCATAAGCCCAAATTCACCTTTATGGTTTATCTCATAAGTAAAAGAAGAGAAAATGGAAGAAAGGGACCTGCTGTCCGACTTACAGGACATCAGCGACAGCGAGAGGAAGACCAGCTCGGCCGAGTCCTCGTCAGGTACCTGGAACCGCCTGGCCAAGGCCTTGACCGGTTCACCCTCTGCTCTGCTGTCTTTCTACAGCGGAATCAGGCTCAGGTTCTGAGGAAGAAGAGGAGGAGGAGGAAGAGGAGGAGGAGGAAGGGAGCACCAGTGAAGAATCAGAGGAGGAGGAGGAGGAAGAGGAAGAGGAGGAGGAGGAGACCGGCAGCAACTCTGAGGAGGCATCAGAGCAGTCTGCCGGTGAGGCACCGCGACGACTATGTGAGGTGTTGTGGTCTGAGCAGACGCCTCCTTTCTCTTGCAGAAGAAGTAAGTGAGGAAGAAATGAGTGAAGATGAAGAACGAGAAAATGAAAACCACCTCTTGGTTGGTAAGAACCTCCCTGGAGACAGAGCCCCCTCCCCTAGCTTCGTAATTAGGTTCAACTTTTCCAGTTCCAGAGTCACGGTTCGACCGAGATTCCGGGGAGAGTGAAGAAGCAGAGGAAGAAGTGGGTGAGGGAACGCCGCAGAGCAGCGCCCTGACAGAGGGCGACTATGTGCCCGACTCCCCTGCCCTGTCGCCCATCGAGCTCAAGCAGGAGCTGCCCAAGTACCTGCCGGCCCTGCAGGTCAGGCCCTCCCCTCGCCCCGGGCCACTGTCACTGAGACCTCACACAGGCGCTTCCTTCCCAGGGCTGCCGGAGCGTCGAGGAGTTCCAGTGCCTGAACAGGATCGAGGAGGGCACCTATGGAGTGGTCTACAGAGCAAAAGACAAGAAAACAGGTGGGTGGGGTCCCCTCACCCCACAAAGGCAGGCCTCTCAGTGCCGTCTGTATTTTCTTCACAGATGAAATTGTGGCTCTAAAGCGGCTGAAGATGGAGAAGGAGAAGGAGGGCTTCCCGATCACGTCGCTGAGGGAGATCAACACCATCCTCAAGGCCCAGCATCCCAACATCGTCACCGTTAGAGTGAGCATGGCCCCACCACGCCTGGCCCCGGGGTGCCCAGCACCCACAGAGCCGTGCCCTGCAGGAGATTGTGGTGGGCAGCAACATGGACAAGATCTACATCGTGATGAACTATGTGGAGCACGACCTCAAGAGCCTGATGGAGACCATGAAACAGCCCTTCCTGCCAGGTACAGCCGCGCCCCAGGGGCCTGTCTGCGTACAGGTCCACATGGGAGCTTCCCTCCCTCCCAGGGGAGGTGAAGACCCTGATGATCCAGCTGCTGCGTGGGGTGAAACACCTGCACGACAACTGGATCCTGCACCGTGACCTCAAGACGTCCAACCTGCTGCTGAGCCACGCCGGCATCCTCAAGGTGAGCCCCCCTCCGAGTGGCCCATCCCAGGGGCCCACTCACAGCCGCCCATCTGTCGTTGCAGGTGGGTGACTTCGGGCTGGCGCGGGAGTACGGATCCCCTCTGAAGGCCTACACCCCGGTCGTGGTGACCCTGTGGTACCGCGCCCCAGAGCTGCTGCTTGGTGCCAAGGTGAGTCCTGGGCGTCTGAGTGCCTCCCCTGTGGCCCTCCTGAACACCTCTCCTGACCTCTTAGGAATACTCCACGGCCGTGGACATGTGGTCAGTGGGTTGCATCTTCGGGGAGCTGCTGACTCAGAAGCCTCTGTTCCCCGGGAAGTCAGAAATCGATCAGATCAACAAGGTGTTCAAGGTGGGTCTGGCCCTGCTGCAGGTGCGCTGTGGGGTGTGGCTGTTGAAGCACCTCTGTCTTTCAGGATCTGGGGACCCCTAGTGAGAAAATCTGGCCCGGCTACAGCGAGCTCCCAGCAGTCAAGAAGATGACCTTCAGCGAGCACCCCTACAACAACCTCCGCAAGCGCTTCGGGGCTCTGCTCTCAGACCAGGGCTTCGACCTCATGAACAAGTGAGCCCAGTGCAGCCGGGTGGCGGGAGGTCCACCTCCTGGGCCTCTGGCCCTCTCCCCCCAGGTTCCTGACCTACTTCCCCGGGAGGAGGATCAGCGCTGAGGACGGCCTCAAGCATGAGTATTTCCGCGAGACCCCCCTCCCCATCGACCCCTCCATGTTCCCCACGTGGCCCGCCAAGAGCGAGCAGCAGCGTGTGAAGCGGGGCACCAGCCCGAGGCCCCCTGAGGGAGGCCTGGGCTACAGCCAGCTGGTGAGGGGCCTGGCGGGTGGGGCGTGCCCACAGCAGGGTTCTCACGGTAGCCGACTCGTCCCAGGGTGACGACGACCTGAAGGAGACGGGCTTCCACCTTACCACCACGAACCAGGGGGCCTCTGCCGCGGGCCCCGGCTTCAGCCTCAAGTTCTGAAGGTCAGAGTGGACCCCGTCATGGGGAGAACTCAGCCGGGACCACAGGCGTGGCTACTGCGGCTGGAGCTGCGATGAGACTCGGAACTCCTCGTCTTACTTTGTGCTCCATGTTTTGTTTTTGTATTTTGGTTTGTAAATTTGTAGAATTAAATCATTTTCCTTGTTGTGGAGGAAAGAGCTGTGTTTTCTCCGTGACTTGCCCAGGGCGGAGAGGGTGGACATCTTCGGGTGCCCACGTGGGGCAGCACAAACCTCCACACACCCTCTCCCACTCTCGACACGCACGGGGCTGGCTGGGCCGTGATTTGGAAAGGAACTGGTGGGAGCCGGGTGGATTGTTTAATCTTCGGAGCTGGAGACCTGTTTCTGTGTTGGGATGAGCGATGCCCTCTTGCCCCAACCCACTCGTCCAGACCAGCCCTGTCCACACAGGCCCCCGGCCCCCAACCCCCAGCCCCAGCTGTGCCAGCAGACTCGACAGGTTTTTATACAAGGTTGTTGAGTTTTAAAATGTATTAAAATATTCTTCGAGGAAAGCTCCCCGTGTCGTCCTTTGAGTGACCCGGGAC